AGCCATACCCCCTCAGCTGCCACTGCCACCAGGCCGGTGCTGAGCTGGGGGTCAGTGACTCAGCTAATCCCTTAGGCAGGTGCCCTGCACCCCCAACGCCACCCTGTCACCCCCTCAGCAGTAAAGGCCTGAGGCTCGAGGCCCCAGAGGAGCTTTGGACCTGTTGGGTATCTTGAGGTGTGGGATTAACGCACTGAGATTGGGCAGAGATAAGGGTTTCAGGGGACAAAAAGAAACATTTGTTTGAAACATGCCAGAGTGTCTCCACCCCGCATCAGGACAGACTGACAGAGTGGGCTGGGGACAGGCTACCCCATATCCCTTCTGGCTCCCTGTGCGCCCCCTGCCCTCTGACCTGGGCCTCCAGATCACAGCCTTGTCCACTCACCAGAGCCCTGGCACCACGGCCACACCATGCCCGGCCAGTGCCCTGCCCAACCCTGCTCCCTTCCAGATTCCCACCCAGGCAGCCATTCTCAGGTACACAATGTGCAGGACTCACTGTGACCTGCCCACCAGGCCCCCCCGAGGCAGACCCTGCAGAGGCACCAAGCATTTTGAGGCTCGGAGGTGAGGGTGAGCTTCTGGGTGGCCTTCCCGGAGAAGGGGGCTTAGGGCTGTGCCTGAGCTCAAGGTAGGGGGGATTCCAACATCCCAGAGGGGCTGCAGAAGGCCGAAGAGGCAGGATGGGTGAGCTGCAGGCCCCCTAGCCCAGAGGCCCGTCAGAACTACCCTCAGCTGCCAGGCATCCGGCCCCACCCCGGAGGAAAGGCAACGGATGGCTGGGGTTGGGTGGAGGGAGCCAGGCCAGAGCGCTGCAGGGTGCAACTTGATCAGAAGCCTGTCACAGTGGGTGCAGTCCCAGGCCAGCCGCCCCAGGGCACCTCAGGGGCGTAAAGCCTACAGAGGAGCCACCTCAGCTCTGCCCTGCTCCCGTGTCCGGAGGAGATGCCATCTTGCTGCATGATGCTTCGGGCTCTGCTGATCAGTTCCCTCCTTGCCCTGCTCTGGGCATCCCCAGGCCAGGCCCAGGTCCCCATCCAGGCCAACTTTGATGCCAGCCAGGTGTGCCCAGCCCTGTTTCCTCCTCATCTCCAATGAGTCCTCCCGGCTTTGGTGCTGCACCCCGGGTCCCTGTCCACACCCTCTTTGATCCAGGCTCAGCAGGGCTAGGGGCAGGGGAAACCCCCACCTCACCCGCTCCGTCTGACTGGAGTAGGGGTTGGCTGGGGAAGACTGCAGCCTCCATCCTACCTTTTCAGTTGCATCCCCCAACAATCCCCAGGGCCCAAAATAGGGACAAGTTGGTTGCCTGTGCCTCACTGTCCCCCACCCACCCCACAAAGACCTGTGACCTTGCCACAGCCCCACCCATCCAGCCGTACCCCCTGGGTGCCAGCTGCAGACAGGCCGGTGCTGGGCTGGTGGGGGCCAGTTGCTCATGTACTGAGGCCCCCCTCCCTCAGTTCTGCATCGGGGTCGAGATGTGTACAGCAGCCCCTGCCGTGGCCAGGAAGCAGCTGTGTCGGGGCAGAATGTGGTGGGCTCAGGCCCAGGGCACAGGGGCGGCCTCCCAGCCTTCCCTGCACTTGCCCTGCAGTTCCAGGGCACCTGGTACATGGTCGGGGTGGTGTCAGATGACCAGGACTTCCTGGACTCCAAGGACACCATGAAGATGGCTGTGGTCTTAGTGACCCCCTTGGGGAATGGTGACCTGGCCCTCAAGTTTGGATACCCCACGTAAGTGACCACACGAGCCCATCAGACTCAGCCCACTCAGGGGATTGGGGCTCTTTCTCCCCAGGCCCCATGGCGGGTGCCAGAAAATGGACACGACCTTCACCGAGGGTGCTGTACCGGGGCAGTTCAGCAACCCAGGTGAGGTGGGGCAGCAGGCAGGGCTGTGGCGTGGGCCTGGGGTCAGCGGCTCTCGCTCCTCCAGCCATGGCCCTGAGTGACATCCGAGTGGCCTTCTCCGACTACCAGCACTTTGCCTTGCTGTACTTGGAGATGCGGAAAGGGGGCCTGCGGAACCAGTGGCTGCAGCTCTACGGTGGGCGGGCTGCGGGGCGGAGACCCAGACACCCCCGCTTCGGGTCTGGGATGTCACCCCTGTGCCTGCACCAGCCCTTTCTGCACGCGGAAGGTGGAACCGCTGGCTCCTGGTGTCTGTGGCCGCGGGTCCCGGCCCCTCCCTGCCCCTCTCTCCCTCTCTTCGCCCCTCCAGCCCCTTCCCTTTAGCTTACCCGCCCTCCCCACCTTCAGCTCGAGCGCCCGAGCTGTTTCCCGAAGGCGCCCAGAAGATGCAGCTACTGGCGCCCCAAGTGGGCCTGAGCCCCAGCCAGGGCGTCCTGCTGCCGAAGTCGGGTGAGCGGTGCCGGCAGCCCTGCTGGGAGGGCCAGGCCCCGGGTCACACCCCTGCTGGAAGGGCCAGGCCCTGGTCACTCCACTGATCTCAGATTCGGGACAGAAGTGCCCGGGGCAGACCCAGCCTGTCTGGGTCGGGGGAGGGCGAGACGTTGCCCAGGCCGGTGTTCCCAGGAGGAGATCGCCTTGGGGCAGGTCGGGGGCCTCCGTCCCAGGGAAGGGGGCGCGGGGTGGCGCCTCAGGCTCGATCTCTCTGCAGACCAGTGTGCGGGCGCGCTCTCCCGGGTGAGTAGACCATGGCCATGCGGAGCCGCGGACCATGGGCCCTCCCAGCTCGGTGGGCTGCACCGCGGGGCCCTCTACCTTCGGGGCAGCTAGGGACGACAGCGGGGGTGATGGGGCACCCGGGCGGATCCGAGCCGCAGCAGCCTGGGGAACCGCGGGGCTGCGCGTCGGGAGGGGGCGGAGGCAGGGGACGCCGCCCACCTGCTCCTTGTTTTGCAGTGAGGGGTCCAGCCCCTGAGTGCCCGCAGGGGTCAGCTGCTCCGTGCGCCCAGCCCTGCCCAAAGAGCCCCCTCCCTCCACACCCTGGCCCCAAGCGCAATAAACACCCTGAATGCCTGTGGCGCTGTGCGTTTCTTGGGGGCAGGGAG